TTCGAGACCAGCCTGGCCAACATGGTAAAAACCCCATCTCTATTAAAAATACAAAAATTAGCCAGGCGTGGTGGCACGCCTGTAATCCCAGCTATTCAGGAGGCTGAGGCCGGAGAATTGCTTGAACCCGGAGGCGGAGGTTGCAGTGAGCCAAGATCCCACCACCGCACTCCAGCCTGGGGACAGAGCGAGACTCCTTCTCAAAAAAAAAAAAAAAAAAAAAAACAAGCTGGTAAGCATGTAGGCAATGATGTGGGCCTGTGTGTGAAATGTGCGTGCCTGCGAGGAATCTATGTGAAAAGGCGTCCTCCCGCTCCGTGACTTGTTGGGATGTATGCGTGAGTGAGGGGCTGAGTGTGGTGTGAGGGCTGTCTCCTGTGTCCCTGGTGGAGGTGAGAGTTTGGAAGCGAGTTAAGTGTGCATGTGAGCCGGTGAGGATTGTTGGTACTTCAGAGTTGGGTCCAGAGTGTGAAAGTGTTCCCGGGTAGCGCACAAGTGTGTTCGTGCAGTAAAGTTATGGTGTGAAGGTGTTCTTGGGTGTGGAAGTTGGCGTGCACGTGTGGCGCGGAGCGGCAGCTGCGTGCGTGTGAGCGTGGGAAGGAGATCCCGGGATCTTCAAAAGCTGCGCGAGTGGAGTCGGCCGTGCGGGGCGTGCAGGGGCGTGGAAGTCGGCGGCGCGCGCGGGGAAGCGGGGGAGCCGGGGATCGGGGAGGCGAGAGCGCCTGGCCCGGCGGCCCCATCCCATGCCCGGGCCCGGGCCCCCGGTCCCCCGCCCCGTCCCATCCCATACTCCAGGCCGGGTTTGGCGGGGAGCCGGGCCGGGCCGCGGCCCGCGCGGAGGGGGCTGGGGGCCCAGACAAAGGCCTAGTAGGCTGCGCGGCCGGCTGGGGCGAGCAGAGCCCGCGGCCCGGGGGCGGTCCGTGGGCGGGGCCTGGCGCTCCGGGGAGGGGCGGTTCGGGGGCGGGGCCGGCGCTGCGGGGGCGGGGCGGGCGGGGAGGAAAGGGGGCGGTGGGGAGAGGGCCGCGCTGTCCCGAGCTGGCCGGCGAGCGGGCGGCTGCGGGCGGCGCGGAGCGGGCGGCGCGGAGCGAGCGAGCGAGAGAGCGGCGCGGGCCGGGCCATGGGGTGGCGGGCGGCGGGCGCGCTGCTGCTGGCGCTGCTGCTGCACGGGCGGCTGCTGGCGGTGAGTGTGCGGGGCAGAGGGGCGGGGGGCGGGAGTGACTCAATCAGCTCTCGTTTGCTTACAGGTGACCCATGGGCTGAGGGCATACGATGGCTTGTCTCTGCCTGAGGACATAGAGACCGTCACAGCAAGCCAAATGCGCTGGACACATTCGTACCTTTCTGATGATGAGGACATGCTGGCTGACAGCATCTCAGGAGGTGAGCCAAGGATCCAAGGCTGGGAGCAGAGGTGTTGCTGATTACATCTCTTTTTTGCTTATAGACGACCTGGGCAGTGGGGACCTGGGCAGCGGGGACTTCCAGATGGGTAAGTTGCTGCAGGCCTCCTGCAGGTCTCCCGCTCTCAAAATGATCCTCCTTCGATTTTCCAGTTTATTTCCGAGCCCTGGTGAATTTCACTCGCTCCATCGAGTACAGCCCTCAGCTGGAGGATGCAGGCTCCAGAGAGTTCCGAGAGGTGTCCGAGGCTGTGGTAGACACGGTGAGGTGAAGGGGGTTTGGGAAGCTCGCGGGTCTGGGGCTGATGGCACTGTGTCCCTCCCCAGCTGGAGTCGGAGTACTTGAAAATTCCCGGAGACCAGGTTGTCAGTGTGGTGTTCATCAAGTGAGAAGGGGCTCCCTGGGGGCTGCTGGGGGGACCCTCCTCTCCTGCCTGTCTCCATCCCCAGGGAGCTGGATGGCTGGGTTTTTGTGGAGCTGGATGTGGGCTCGGAAGGGAATGCGGATGGGGCTCAGATTCAGGAGATGCTGCTCAGGGTCATCTCCAGCGGCTCTGTGGCCTCCTACGTCACCTCTCCCCAGGGATTCCAGTTCCGACGCCTGGGCACAGGTGAGCCTATCCTGGTGTCTGGGATCGCCTCCGGAACAGCCACTGATCACATCTTCCTTTCCAGCACAGACCCCCCCACCCCCGCCGGCCGCTGTGGCGGTCGCAGTGACACCAGGTGAGAGTGTAAGCCAGGCCGAGGCCCAGCCACTGACTCCAGTCTGCTTCCTTTCCACCTGCAGTGCCCCAGTTCCCAAGAGCCTGCACGGAGGCCGAGTTTGCCTGCCACAGCTACAATGAGTGTGTGGCCCTGGAGTATCGCTGTGACCGGCGGCCCGACTGCAGGGACATGTCTGATGAGCTCAATTGTGGTGAGGGGATGTCCGGGGCCACGAGTGGTTTGTCTGCCAAATGCCAAGCGGAATCTATCCACAGAGGAGCCAGTCCTGGGTATCAGCCCCACATTCTCTCTCCTTGTGGAGACGACATCTTTACCGCCCCGGCCAGAGACAACCATCATGCGACAGCCACCAGTCACCCACGCTCCTCAGCCCCTGCTTCCCGGTTCCGTCAGGCCCCTGCCCTGTGGGCCCCAGGAGGCCGCATGCCGCAATGGGCACTGCATCCCCAGAGACTACCTCTGCGACGGACAGGAGGACTGCGAGGACGGCAGCGATGAGCTAGACTGTGGTGCGCACCGGCAGGGGTGCAGGTGGGTGCGGAGGATGCTGCTGACCCCTGCCCGGTCTCCTAGGCCCCCCGCCACCCTGTGAGCCCAACGAGTTCCCCTGCGGGAATGGACATTGTGCCCTCAAGCTGTGGCGCTGCGATGGTGACTTTGACTGTGAGGACCGAACTGATGAAGCCAACTGCCGTGAGTATCCGAGGGTCCAGCTGAGGCCCCCTGGCTATTGGGAACCACCTGGCTTTGTCCCCAGCCACCAAGCGTCCTGAGGAAGTGTGCGGGCCCACACAGTTCCGATGCGTCTCTACCAACATGTGCATCCCAGCCAGCTTCCACTGTGACGAGGAGAGCGACTGTCCTGACCGGAGCGACGAGTTTGGCTGCAGTGAGCAGGGAGCTGGGGTCGAGATGCGGGCCCCGACCCCTCACTCCTGCCCTGGTCTCCTCAGTGCCCCCCCAGGTGGTGACACCTCCCCGGGAGTCCATCCAGGCTTCCCGGGGCCAGACAGTGACCTTCACCTGCGTGGCCATTGGCGTCCCCACCCCCATCATCAATTGGAGGCTCAACTGGGGCCACATCCCCTCTCATCCCAGGTGCGGCTCTGGGCCCAGGTGGTGGGGTGGGACAGATCCTACCACTTGTCTTGGGGCTCACCAGGGTGACAGTGACCAGCGAGGGTGGCCGTGGCACACTGATCATCCGTGATGTGAAGGAGTCAGACCAGGGTGCCTACACCTGTGAGGCCATGAACGCCCGGGGCATGGTGTTTGGCATTCCTGACGGTGTCCTTGAGCTCGTCCCACAACGAGGTACTGCCGGAGGGCAGGTGTCACCGGGTGTGAGCCGGCTGCAGCCCCCGCCCATGCCGCCCAGCAGGCCCCTGCCCTGACGGCCACTTCTACCTGGAGCACAGCGCCGCCTGCCTGCCCTGCTTCTGCTTTGGCATCACCAGCGTGTGCCAGAGCACCCGCCGCTTCCGGGACCAGATCAGGCTGCGCTTTGACCAACCCGATGACTTCAAGGGTGCGTTGGCGGGCGGGTGAGCGCTGCGGGAGGCAGCCCTCAGCCTCCCCCTTGCCACCCACAGGTGTGAATGTGACAATGCCTGCGCAGCCCGGCACGCCACCCCTCTCCTCCACGCAGCTGCAGATCGACCCATCCCTGCACGAGTTCCAGCTAGTCGACCTGTCCCGCCGCTTCCTCGTCCACGACTCCTTCTGGGCTCTGCCTGAACAGTTCCTGGGCAACAAGGTGAGGGGCCTGGGCTGCCACCCTGGGTGGGGGCTGCCCGTGCTGATCCACCCTGTTGTGCCAGGTGGACTCCTATGGCGGCTCCCTGCGTTACAACGTGCGCTACGAGTTGGCCCGTGGCATGCTGGAGCCAGTGCAGCGGCCGGACGTGGTCCTCATGGGTGCCGGGTACCGCCTCCTCTCCCGAGGCCACACACCCACCCAACCTGGTGCTCTGAACCAGCGCCAGGTCCAGTTCTCTGAGGTGGGTGGCGCCTGAGCCCTTAGGGCTGGGAGGTGTGACCCCTGCCACCTTCACCCATACCCAGGAGCACTGGGTCCATGAGTCTGGCCGGCCGGTGCAGCGCGCGGAGCTGCTGCAGGTGCTGCAGAGCCTGGAGGCCGTGCTCATCCAGACCGTGTACAACACCAAGATGGCCAGCGTGGGACTTAGCGACATCGCCATGGATACCACCGTCACCCATGCCACCAGCCATGGCCGTGCCCACAGTGTGGAGGAGTGCAGGTGCCTGAGCCGGCAGGGCTGGGAACCACAGATTGCAGCGACTCTTTTGGTCCTGTCCCCACAGATGCCCCATTGGCTATTCTGGCTTGTCCTGCGAGAGCTGTGATGCCCACTTCACTCGGGTGCCTGGTGGGCCCTACCTGGGCACCTGCTCTGGTTGCAATTGCAATGGCCATGCCAGCTCCTGTGACCCTGTGTATGGCCACTGCCTGGTGAGTAGTGCCAGCAGACACTTGAACACTAAGAAGTTGAGCCATACCCTCCTCCTTCTTCTAGAATTGCCAGCACAACACGGAGGGGCCACAGTGCAACAAGTGCAAGGCTGGCTTCTTTGGGGACGCCATGAAGGCCACGGCCACTTCCTGCCGGCCCTGCCCTTGCCCATACATCGATGCCTCCCGCAGGTCAGCCCCAGCTCCGGGTCAGGGGGGGTTTGTGCCCCATGCCCTGTCCACTTGATACCTGCAGATTCTCAGACACTTGCTTCCTGGACACGGATGGCCAAGCCACATGTGACGCCTGTGCCCCAGGCTACACTGGCCGCCGCTGTGAGAGGTGAGGGAGAGCCTTGGGGGCTGCAGGAAGGGAAGTGCTGATGGCGGCCCCCTCTCTCCCCTAGCTGTGCCCCCGGATACGAGGGCAACCCCATCCAGCCCGGCGGGAAGTGCAGGCCCGTCAGTGAGTATGGCTGCCACCATCCCCTGACACCCCCTGCCCTGCCAACACTCGTTTTGTGTCCCAGACCAGGAGATTGTGCGCTGTGACGAGCGTGGCAGCATGGGGACCTCCGGGGAGGCCTGCCGCTGTAAGGTACGCGTGCCATCTGCCACCCACCCAGGGGCGCTGTCCTTCAGCTCCAACTCTGTGCCTGCAGAACAATGTGGTGGGGCGCTTGTGCAATGAATGTGCTGACGGCTCTTTCCACCTGAGTACCCGAAACCCCGATGGCTGCCTCAAGTGCTTCTGCATGGGTGTCAGTCGCCACTGCACCAGCTCTTCATGGAGCCGTGCCCAGGTACCTCTGCAAGGTGGGCGGGCAGGACCGCCGCCCCCATCCCAGCCCTTTCTCCTCCTCCCAGTTGCATGGGGCCTCTGAGGAGCCTGGTCACTTCAGCCTGACCAACGCCGCAAGCACCCACACCACCAACGAGGGCATCTTCTCCCCCACGCCCGGGGAACTGGGATTCTCCTCCTTCCACAGACTCTTATCTGGACCCTACTTCTGGAGCCTCCCTTCACGCTTCCTGGGGGACAAGGTGGGTAGTGGGTGGAAAGGCAAAGGAAACTCCTCCGCAAGCTCCTGTCTAACCCTGGTCCCAGGTGACCTCCTATGGAGGAGAGCTGCGCTTCACAGTGACCCAGAGGTCCCAGCCGGGCTCCACACCCCTGCACGGGCAGCCGTTGGTGGTGCTGCAAGGTAACAACATCATCCTAGAGCACCATGTGGCCCAGGAGCCCAGCCCCGGCCAGCCCAGCACCTTCATTGTGCCTTTCCGGGAGGTGAGCAATACTGTCCCCTGGGGGTAGGGGTGGGGGCTGAGCACATGTGTCCTCTCCTTGGCAGCAAGCATGGCAGCGGCCCGATGGGCAGCCAGCCACACGGGAGCACCTGCTGATGGCACTGGCAGGCATCGACACCCTCCTGATCCGAGCATCCTACGCCCAGCAGCCCGCTGAGAGCAGGTGTCTGGAGCCGGGGCAGGAGGACCAGCATGCTCCTATTCACGCTGGGTCTTGTCACGCCCAGGGTCTCTGGCATCAGCATGGACGTGGCTGTGCCCGAGGAAACCGGCCAGGACCCCGCGCTGGAAGTGGAACAGTGCTCCTGCCCACCCGGGTACCGTGGGCCGTCCTGCCAGGTGAGTCCTGGGCCCCACGCCAGCCCAGCCAGAGTCCCTCCCACTGCCATCTTTCTGCCCCCAGGACTGTGACACAGGCTACACACGCACGCCCAGTGGCCTCTACCTGGGTACCTGTGAACGCTGCAGCTGCCATGGCCACTCAGAGGCCTGCGAGCCAGAAACAGGTGCCTGCCAGGTAAGTCCCGCCCTCCTTCCGCCCACCCCAGCGCCCAGCCTCAACTCACATCCTGCTCCTCCAGGGCTGCCAGCATCACACGGAGGGCCCTCGGTGTGAGCAGTGCCAGCCAGGATACTACGGGGACGCCCAGCGGGGGACACCACAGGACTGCCAGCTGTGCCCCTGCTACGGAGACCCTGCTGCCGGCCAGTGCGTCCAGTCCCTGCCTGCACCTGCCCTTCGTTCCTGACTAGAAATCTGCCCCCACACTCAGGGCTGCCCACACTTGTTTTCTGGACACAGACGGCCACCCCACCTGTGATGCGTGCTCCCCAGGCCACAGTGGGCGTCACTGTGAGAGGTGAGGCAGGGGGTGGAGAGGGTGGGGGGATGCAAAATTCATCAGAGGCTTTTTCTCTCTGCAGGTGCGCCCCTGGCTACTATGGCAACCCCAGCCAGGGCCAGCCATGCCAGAGTGAGTAGGATTGGGGAGGTCATTGGGGTCGGGGGGCTCCAGCCATGGCTTTCTTCCACCTCAGGAGACAGCCAGGTGCCAGGGCCCATAGGCTGCAACTGTGACCCCCAAGGCAGCGTCAGCAGCCAGTGTGATGCTGCTGGTCAGTGCCAGTGCAAGGTCAGTCCGAATCCCTGTCCCTGCGGGGCCTGCCCTGCCTGCCTCCTTCCATCCGTCTACCCAGGCCCAGGTGGAAGGCCTCACTTGCAGCCACTGCCGGCCCCACCACTTCCACCTGAGTGCCAGCAACCCAGACGGCTGCCTGCCCTGCTTCTGTATGGGCATCACCCAGCAGTGCGCCAGCTCTGCCTACACACGCCACCTGGTGAGAGCCTGTGCTGCCCAGCCCCAGGCGGTAGGCTGACGCCCCCTCCTTTTTCCCCTGCCAGATCTCCACCCACTTTGCCCCTGGGGACTTCCAAGGCTTTGCCCTGGTGAACCCACAGCGAAACAGCCGCCTGACAGGAGAATTCACTGTGGAACCCGTGCCCGAGGGTGCCCAGCTCTCTTTTGGCAACTTTGCCCAACTCGGCCATGAGTCCTTCTACTGGCAGCTGCCGGAGACATACCAGGGAGACAAGGTGGGCCCCAGCCAAGCACCAGGGTCAGCCGTCTCCTGTCCTGGCATTTCCCTGCGCCCCACAGGGGGAGGCGTACTTTGCGCGGATGCGCCGGGCTCACCAGGTAGGCCCAGGACGTGCGTGGTGTGAAGTTGGTGGGCCTTTCTGACTACCATGTCCGTGGGTAGAGGACCCTGCCCATGGCTCTAGCTCCAGGACTTTGGGAGGTCTTAGCTCGCCTGCTCCCTCCATTTCATCAGAACCGCACATCCCTCTCAGAGGAGCAGTTGCGGGCAGCCGTGACAGCTGGGAGGATCCCAGAGCCCCCAGAGGGCAGGGACTGGGCACAGCGGGCATCACAGGTAACTGAGGACCTGGCTAGGACAGGTTGTACCTTCTGCCGCTCTTCGGCTCCTGGTCCCCCAGGTGGACGAGGCTCAGAGACGGATGGATGCTGAGATCTGGCAGCTCCTGTCCAGCTTTGCTGCCCAACCCCAACCCCCTCCCCAGGGGCTCTCTCCTCATCCCCAGCCTGCAGCTGCTCTGCGAGCAGCACCTCCTCCTTCTTCTTCCTCCTCCTCCTCCTCTTCCTCAGCTTCTCTGTCTTTCTCACCAGGCTCTCAGGTATGTGCCAAGGTGCCCATCAAGGGATCCCCCTCGGCTCTTACCACCTGCCCTTCCCTCCTAGTTCTCTCTCTCCTACGAAGGCTTCTCTCTGCTTCCTGGAAGCCTCTATTACTGGCAGCTGCCCCGGGCCTTCCTGGGGGACAAGGTAACAAGGATTTGGGGGGATTATAGGGGTGTAGCCTGTGACCTCTGGGCTTGCCTCTTTGCAGGTGGCGGCCTACGGTGGGAAGTTGCGATACACCCTCTCCTACACAGCAGGCCCACAGGGCAGCCCACTCTCTGACCCCGATGTGCAGATCACGGTGAGCATTTGGACACCATGCTGGGTGGGCAGCTCCCCTTCCAATCCTGCTGGTGTCTTTCCAGGGCAACAACATCATGCTAGTGGCCTCCCAGCCAGCGCTGCAGGGCCCTGAGAGGAGGAGCTACGAGATCATGTTCCGAGAGGTAAGGGGCACCTGGCCATGCTGTGTCTAACCTGCCCCCGCCCACGTTGCCACCCCCAACCCAGGAATTCTGGCGCCGGCCCGATGGGCAGCCGGCCACACGCGAGCACCTCCTGATGGCACTGGCCGACCTGGATGAGCTCCTGATCCGGGCCACGTTCTCCTCCGTGCCGCTGGCGGCCAGCATCAGCGCAGTCAGCCTGGAGGTCGCCCAGCCGGGGCCCTCAAACAGACCCCGCGCCCTCGAGGTGGAGGAGTGCCGCTGCCCGCCAGGCTACATCGGTCTGTCCTGCCAGGTGAGTGTGTGGCCAGCTCCACCACCTCTGCAGAACAGAGGCCAACCTTCCTCTCTGCCCCTAGGACTGTGCCCCCGGCTACACGCGCACCGGGAGTGGGCTCTACCTCGGCCACTGCGAGCTATGTGAATGCAATGGCCACTCAGACCTGTGCCACCCAGAGACTGGGGCCTGCTCGGTGAGCTGCAAGCGAGGCCAGGACAGGGGGTCTGGCTGGTGCCTGCCCTCCTTGTGCCCTGCAGCAATGCCAGCACAACGCCGCAGGGGAGTTCTGCGAGCTTTGTGCCCCTGGCTACTACGGAGATGCCACAGCCGGGACGCCTGAGGACTGCCAGCCCTGTGCCTGCCCACTGACCAACCCAGAGAACATGTGGGTACCCTAGCTCAAGGCCCAAGGACACACCATGACCTGACCTTTGCCTCCCCGATCCCAGGTTTTCCCGCACCTGTGAGAGCCTGGGAGCCGGCGGGTACCGCTGCACGGCCTGCGAACCCGGCTACACTGGCCAGTACTGTGAGCAGTAAGTTTGTAAACAGAAGTAGGGGGAGGGTGCTGACATTGCCGGCCCTTGTTCCCCCTTACAGGTGTGGCCCAGGTTACGTGGGTAACCCCAGTGTGCAAGGGGGCCAGTGCCTGCCAGAGAGTAAGTGGGACCATGGCCCAGGATGGGGACGAAAGGCCCTTCCTGTCCCGGCCCCCACCCCCAGCAAACCAAGCCCCACTGGTGGTCGAGGTCCATCCTGCTCGAAGCATAGTGCCCCAAGGTGGCTCCCACTCCCTGCGGTGTCAGGTCAGTGGGAGCCCACCCCACTACTTCTATTGGTCCCGTGAGGATGGGCGGCCTGTGCCCAGCGGCACCCAGCAGCGACATCAAGGTACCCATGGCCCTAGGCTCCTCAGCCCCAAGGCACCAACAAGCTCTTGTCTCCTCCCCACCAGGCTCCGAGCTCCACTTCCCCAGCGTCCAGCCCTCGGATGCTGGGGTCTACATTTGCACCTGCCGTAATCTCCACCAATCCAATACCAGCCGGGCAGAGCTGCTGGTCACTGGTGAGTCCCTACGCCCCCTGTAACCAAGACTGCCGGCTCACAGGGGGGCTTCCCGTCCCTGCAGAGGCTCCAAGCAAGCCCATCACAGTGACTGTGGAGGAGCAGCGGAGCCAGAGCGTGCGCCCCGGAGCTGACGTCACCTTCATCTGCACAGCCAAAAGCAAGGTGTGCAGGTCAGGGAGTGGGGATGGAGGAAGCACCCATGACCCCCTTTCGCCTTGCCCTGCAGTCCCCAGCCTATACCCTGGTGTGGACCCGCCTGCACAACGGGAAACTGCCCACCCGAGCCATGGATTTCAATGGCATCCTGACCATTCGCAACGTCCAGCTGAGTGATGCAGGCACCTACGTGTGCACCGGCTCCAACATGTTTGCCATGGACCAGGGCACAGCCACTCTACATGTGCAGGGTACACCTCCCATCTATACCTGATTCTCCCCTCTGAGTGCATGTTCCTTTTCCTCCCTTGTCAGCCTCGGGCACCTTGTCCGCCCCCGTGGTCTCCATCCATCCGCCACAGCTCACAGTGCAGCCCGGGCAACTGGCGGAGTTCCGCTGCAGCGCCACAGGGAGCCCCACGCCCACCCTCGAGTGGACAGGTGAGGCCGTGATGGGAATGACATTCAAGGCCTGGTGGGTGCTGACCCCACGTCTACTCGTCAGGGGGCCCCGGCGGCCAGCTCCCTGCGAAGGCACAAATCCACGGCGGCATCCTGCGCCTGCCAGCTGTCGAGCCCACGGATCAGGCCCAGTACTTGTGCCGAGCCCACAGCAGCGCTGGGCAGCAGGTGGCCAGGGCTGTGCTCCACGTGCATGGTGAGAGGCCGGGCTCAGGGTGGGGGCCGGGACAGGGCGTGTTCTCACAGGACTCTGTCTGCAGGGGGCGGTGGGCCCAGAGTCCAAGTGAGCCCAGAGAGGACCCAGGTCCACGCAGGCCGCACCGTCAGGCTGTACTGCAGGGCTGCAGGCGTGCCTAGCGCCACCATCACCTGGAGGAAGGAAGGGGGCAGCCTCCCACCACAGGTGAGGAGATGGGCCCACCCAGGAGGAGGAGGCTGGGGCAGCTGACCCATCTCACCCACGGCAGGCCCGGTCAGAGCGCACAGACATCGCGACACTGCTCATCCCAGCCATCACGACTGCTGACGCCGGCTTCTACCTCTGCGTGGCCACCAGCCCTGCAGGCACTGCCCAGGCCCGGATCCAAGTGGTTGTCCTTTCAGGTACGGACTCTCTGGGAATGGAGGGGTGGGGACTGGGGCCTGCTGACCCCTACTCTGGCCCCAGCCTCAGATGCCAGCCCACCGCCGGTCAAGATTGAGTCCTCATCGCCTTCTGTGACAGAAGGGCAAACACTCGACCTCAACTGTGTGGTGGCAGGGTCAGCCCATGCCCAGGTCACCTGGTACAGGCGAGGGGGTAGCCTGCCTCCCCACACCCAGGTATGTGGGCCCTGAGCCTATGGCAGGGGACCTCCTCACGTACCTCTGGCTCCTCCTGGCCCAGGTGCACGGCTCCCGTCTGCGGCTCCCCCAGGTCTCACCAGCTGATTCTGGAGAATATGTGTGCCGTGTGGAGAATGGATCGGGCCCCAAGGAGGCCTCCATTACTGTGTCTGTGCTCCACGGCACCCATTCTGGCCCCAGCTACACCCCAGGTGAGGAGCCAGGTGTGGCTGGGCCGGGGCTGTTCAGGCCTCTGAGCAGCCGCTCTGTGTCCAGTGCCCGGCAGCACCCGGCCCATCCGCATCGAGCCCTCCTCCTCACACGTGGCGGAAGGGCAGACCCTGGATCTGAACTGCGTGGTGCCCGGGCAGGCCCACGCCCAGGTCACGTGGCACAAGCGTGGGGGCAGCCTCCCTGCCCGGCACCAGGTATGGCAGCCCCCCGGGACCACCTTGCTGGAGCCCCCTCCCAACCCACCCCATTTGCACACAGACCCACGGCTCGCTGCTGCGGCTGCACCAGGTGACCCCGGCCGACTCAGGCGAGTATGTGTGCCATGTGGTGGGCACCTCCGGCCCCCTAGAGGCCTCAGTCCTGGTCACCATCGAAGCCTCTGTCATCCCTGGTGAGTGACTCCCAGTGACATGGAAAGCTGGATACAACTCTCACTCCCATCCCCACTGCTGCAGGACCCATCCCACCTGTCAGGATCGAGTCTTCATCCTCCACAGTGGCCGAGGGCCAGACCCTGGATCTGAGCTGCGTGGTGGCAGGGCAGGCCCACGCCCAGGTCACATGGTACAAGCGTGGGGGCAGCCTCCCTGCCCGGCACCAGGTACAGGGCACCAAGAATGTGGGACGGGGCCACCCCCCTCACACCTCTGCCCACGGCTGCCCAGGTTCGTGGCTCCCGCCTGTACATCTTCCAGGCCTCACCTGCCGATGCGGGACAGTACGTCTGCCGGGCCAGCAACGGCATGGAGGCCTCCATCACGGTCACAGTAACTGGGACCCAGGGGGCCAACTTAGCCTACCGTGAGTGGGGCCACCAGGCTGGGCTGGGATGCCAGGAGTGACCGGTGACCATCTTATCCCTCAGCTGCCGGCAGCACCCAGCCCATCCGCATCGAGCCCTCCTCCTCGCAAGTGGCGGAAGGGCAGACCCTGGATCTGAACTGCGTGGTGCCCGGGCAGTCCCATGCCCAGGTCACGTGGCACAAGCGTGGGGGCAGCCTCCCTGTCCGGCACCAGGTATGGGACTGGAGGACAGACAGGCCAAGAAGGGCTCCCTCTGACTCACCCCCATTCTGGCCAGACCCACGGCTCCCTGCTGAGACTCTACCAAGCGTCCCCCGCCGACTCGGGCGAGTACGTGTGCCGAGTGTTGGGCAGCTCCGTGCCTCTAGAGGCCTCTGTCCTGGTCACCATTGAGCCTGCGGGCTCAGTGCCTGGTGAGTAGCTCTCAGGGAGGGCAGGGCTGGGGCCGGCTATTGACCCTTTGCCCTCTGTCCCCAGCACTTGGGGTCACCCCCACGGTCCGGATCGAGTCATCGTCTTCGCAAGTGGCCGAGGGGCAGACCCTGGACCTGAACTGCCTCGTTGCTGGTCAGGCCCATGCCCAGGTCACGTGGCACAAGCGCGGGGGCAGCCTCCCGGCCCGGCACCAGGTAGGAGGCAGGAGCTCAGGAAGCCTGAAGGATGAGCCTGCCTCCTCCCTCCTGACCCTCCCAGGTGCATGGCTCGAGGCTACGCCTGCTCCAGGTGACCCCAGCTGATTCAGGGGAGTACGTGTGCCGTGTGGTCGGCAGCTCAGGTACCCAGGAAGCCTCAGTCCTTGTCACCATCCAGCAGCGCCTTAGTGGCTCCCACTGTGAGTGTCTCGGGGGTCATGCAAATGGTGGACCCACACCCTGCCTTACATCTCACCCTCCCAGCCCAGGGTGTGGCGTACCCCGTCCGCATCGAGTCCTCCTCAGCCTCCCTGGCCAATGGACACACCCTGGACCTCAACTGCCTGGTTGCCAGCCAGGCTCCCCACACCATCACCTGGTATAAGCGTGGAGGCAGCTTACCCAGCCGGCACCAGGTACAGGGCCAGCAGGTGGGGAGGGCAAAAGCCTGCCATACCTCCTGCCATCTGCTTCCTGCAGATCGTGGGCTCCCGGCTGCGGATCCCTCAGGTGACTCCGGCAGACTCGGGCGAGTACGTGTGTCACGTCAGTAACGGTGCAGGCTCCCGGGAGACCTCGCTCATCGTCACCATCCAGGGCAGCGGTTCCTCCCACGGTGAGAGCAGAGAGGGCAGGGGGTACAGACAATGGCTGCGTGGTCCACACCCGTCTGTCCCCAGTGCCCAGCGTCTCCCCACCGATCAGGATCGAGTCGTCTTCCCCCACGGTGGTGGAAGGGCAGACCTTGGATCTGAACTGCGTGGTCGCCAGGCAGCCCCAGGCTATCATCACATGGTACAAGCGTGGGGGCAGCCTTCCCTCCCGACACCAGGTACAGAGTGGAGCCACAGCAGCGGGGGTGGACTCTCCCTCTCCTTCCCCATCCGCACGTCCAGACCCATGGCTCCCACCTGCGGTTGCACCAAATGTCTGTGGCTGACTCGGGCGAGTATGTGTGCCGGGCCAACAACAACATCGATGCCCTGGAGGCCTCCATCGTCATCTCCGTCTCCCCTAGCGCCGGCAGCCCCTCCGGTGAGTCTGCCTAGGAAAGGGACGAGGGATGCCTGTGCCGACTCACTGATCTCTGTTCCCCCAGCCCCTGGCAGCTCCATGCCCATCAGAATTGAGTCATCCTCCTCACACGTGGCCGAAGGGGAGACCCTGGATCTGAACTGCGTGGTCCCCGGGCAGGCCCATGCCCAGGTCACTTGGCACAAGCGTGGGGGCAGCCTCCCCAGTCACCATCAGGTATGCAGCTGGCAGGAAATGGTGGGAGAGCCGACTCTGTTCCTCTGTCCTGTCCCCTATTCAGACCCGCGGCTCACGGCTGCGGCTGCACCATGTGTCCCCGGCCGACTCGGGTGAATACGTGTGCCGGGTGATGGGCAGCTCTGGCCCCCTGGAGGCCTCAGTCCTGGTCACCATCGAAGCCTCTGGCTCAAGTGCTGTCCACGTCCCCGGTGAGGGTCCCTGCAGTGGGACGGGAAGGCCGCTCAGCTCACTGACCTCTCCCCTGTGCCCCAGCCCCAGGTGGAGCCCCACCCATCCGCATCGAGCCCTCCTCCTCCCGAGTGGCAGAAGGGCAGACCCTGGATCTGAAGTGCGTGGTGCCCGGGCAGGCCCACGCCCAGGTCACGTGGCACAAGCGTGGAGGAAACCTCCCTGCCCGGCACCAGGTAAAGGAGCTGGAGAAGGATGCATGCATCCTCACCCTCCCCGCTCTCACCCCACCTTGGCCAGGTCCACGGCCCACTGCTGAGGCTGAACCAGGTGTCCCCGGCTGACTCTGGCGAGTACTCGTGCCAAGTGACCGGAAGCTCAGGCACCCTGGAGGCATCTGTCCTGGTCACAATTGAGCCCTCCAGCCCAGGACCCATTCCTGGTGAGTGATAGGGAGCAGTGGGCGATGCCAGATGGCCTCTCTCACCCACCCCCTGTGCCCACAGCTCCAGGACTGGCCCAGCCCATCTACATCGAGGCCTCCTCTTCACACGTGACTGAAGGGCAGACTCTGGATCTGAACTGTGTGGTGCCCGGGCAGGCCCATGCCCAGGTCACGTGGTACAAGCGCGGGGGCAGCCTCCCCGCCCGGCACCAGGTACAGGGGCCAGGATGGGGAGGATTCCAGGTCCCTGATAACTGTCCCCTCGCTGCTCTGACAGACCCATGGCTCCCAGCTGCGGCTCCACCTCGTCTCCCCTGCCGACTCAGGCGAGTATGTGTGTCGTGCAGCCAGCGGCCCAGGCCCTGAGCAAGAAGCCTCCTTCACAGTCACCGTCCCGCCCAGTGAGGGGTCTTCCTACCGTGAGTATGGCAGATGCCATGGGCAAGGGGGGCTGAGCCCAGCCCTCTGCCCCTTTGGCCCCAGGCCTTAGGAGCCCGGTCATCTCCATCGACCCGCCCAGCAGCACCGTGCAGCAGGGCCAGGATGCCAGCTTCAAGTGCCTCATCCATGACGGGGCAGCCCCCATCAGCCTCGAGTGGAAGACCCGGAACCAGGAGCTGGAGGGTGAGCCAGGCTGGTGGGCAGGTGGGCAAGCTCCTCTCTCACCCTCCCCCATGCAACCTCACAGACAACGTCCACATCAGTCCCAATGGCTCCATCATCACCATCGTGGGCACCCGGCCCAGCAACCACGGTACCTACCGCTGCGTGGCCTCCAATGCCTACGGTGTGGCCCAGAGTGTGGTGAACCTCAGTGTGCACGGTGAGGGGACGTTGACCCTGTGGGGCTCTGCCTGTGTGTCAGTGGTTGTCATTCCTCCGCACAGGGCCCCCTACAGTGTCCGTGCTCCCCGAGGGCCCCGTGTGGGTGAAAGTGGGAAAGGCTGTCACCCTGGAGTGTGTCAGTGCCGGGGAGCCCCGCTCCTCTGCTCGTTGGACCCGGATCAGCAGCACCCCTGCCAAGTTGGAGCAGCGGACATATGGGCTCATGGACAGCCACGCGGTGCTGCAGGTGAAGCCGGGGCTGCCTCTCTGGGTCTGAGGCCCACATAACCAGCCTCCTTGCTTTCTCCCAGATTTCATCAGCTAAACCATCAGATGCGGGCACTTATGTGTGCCTTGCTCAGAATGCACTAGGCACAGCACAGAAGCAGGTGGAGGTGATCGTGGACACGGGCGCCATGGCCCCAGGGGCCCCTCAGGTCCAAGCTGAAGAAGCTGAGCTGACTGTGGAGGCTGGACACACGGCCACCTTGCGCTGCTCAGCCACAGGTGTGACCAAGGGCTGGCACATAGGGCTGGCATGACTTCTGTCATCTTCCACTCGACTCCACAGGCAGCCCCGCGCCCACCATCCACTGGTCCAAGCTGCGTTCCCCACTGCCCTGGCAGCACCGGCTGGAAGGTGACACACTCATCATACCCCGGGTAGCCCAGCAGGACTCGGGCCAGTACATCTGCAATGCCACTAGCCCTGCTGGGCACGCTGAGGCCACCATCATCCTGCACGTGGAGAGTAAGGCCTCATCCCTTCTTTGTCTGCACCAACCCAATCCTGACCTCTGTGTCCCCCCACTCAGGCCCACCATATGCCACCACGGTCCCAGAGCACGCTTCGGTGCAGGCAGGGGAGACGGTGCAGCTCCAGTGCCTGGCTCACGGGACACCCCCACTCACCTTCCAGTGGAGCCGCGTGGGCAGCAGCCTTCCTGGGAGGGCGACCGCCAGGAACGAGCTGCTGCACTTTGAGCGTGCAGCCCCTGAGGACTCAGGCCGCTACCGCTGCCGGGTCACCAACAAGGTGGGCTCAGCCGAGGCCTTTGCCCAGCTGCTCGTCCAAGGTAAGCAGCCCCGGCTCTGCGTGGAAGGGGATATACCTGCAGAACCTCATACATGTCCCCGCAGGCCCTCCCGGCTCTCTCCCTGCCACCTCCATCCCAGCAGGGTCCACGCCCACCGTGCAGGTCACGCCTCAGCTAGAGACCAAGAGCATTGGGGCCAGCGTTGAGTTCCACTGTGCTGTGCCCAGCGACCGGGGTACCCAGCTCCGTTGGTTCAAGGAAGGGGGTCAGCTGCCTCCGGGTCACAGCGTGCAGGATGGGGTGCTCCGGTGAGTGGGGCCGGGGGCAGGACTGGACTTGGCTCCCTGATGTCTTATTATTTTTTCTTTATAGAATCCAGAACTTGGACCAGAGCTGCCAAGGGACGTATATATGCCAGGCCCATGGACCTTGGGGGAAGGCCCAGGCCAGTGCCCAGCTGGTTATCCAAGGTAGGAGGGTGGCTTCAGGCCTCTGCTAAGAGTCTCACTGGACCTCTGCCTCCCTCCTCCCCAGCCCTGCCCTCGGTGCTCATCAACATCCGGACCTCTGTGCAGACCGTGGTGGTTGGCCACGCCGTGGAGTTCGAATGCCTGGCACTGGGTGACCCCAAGCCTCAGGTGACATGGAGCAAAGTTGGAGGGCACCTGCGGCCAGGCATTGTGCAGAGCGGAGGTGTCGTCAGGATCGCCCACGTAGAGCTGGCTGATGCGGGACAGTATCGCTGCACTGCCACCAACGCAGCTGGCACCACACAATCCCACGTCCTGCTGCTTGTGCAAGGTGAAGGCCAGTGGGGACTTTTGTTGGGGGACTTGATGGCCTATGTCTCTTCCATGCCTCTCAGCCTTGCCCCAGATCTCAATGCCCCAAGAAGTCCGTGTGCCTGCTGGTTCTGCAGCTGTCTTCCCCTGCATAGCCTCAGGCTACCCCACTCCTGACATCAGCTGGAGCAAGGTAAGTGCTGGAGAGGGAACCAGCGGGCATGAGGCCAGGGCCCTCAGTGCTAGTGCATTTGCAGCTGGATGGCAGCCTGCCACCTGACAGCCGCCTGGAGAACAACATGCTGATGCTGCCCTCAGTCCGACCCCAGGACGCAGGTACCTACGTCTGCACCGCCACTAACCGCCAGGGCAAGGTCAAAGCCTTTGCCCACCTGCAGGTGCCAGGTAAGACACCACCCCTAAGAATTGGCAGTGCCGCAGGGTCTTCAGCTGTGCTCTCTGCTGGCAGAGCGGGTGGTGCCCTACTTCACGCAGACCCCCTACTCCTTCCTACCGCTGCCCACCATCAAGGATGCCTACAGGAAGTTCGAGATCAAGATCACCTTCCGGCCCGACTCAGCCGATGGTGAGCAGGAGGGTTAATTTGCGGGGTGGGCTAGGGGGCCCCTTACACAGTGGTGCCCACCCAGGGATGCTGCTGTACAATGGGCAGAAGCGAGTCCCAGGGAGCCCCACCAACCTGGCCAACCGGCAGCCCGACTTCATCTCCTTCGGCCTCGTGGGGGGAAGGCCCGAGTTCCGGTGAGACCCCCAGCCTCCCCACCTACAGGGGGTCTCTCCTGCCCCGGCCTGCCCCACGGAGCAGGTTCGATGCAGGCTCAGGCATGGCCACCATCCGCCATCCCACACCACTGGCCCTGGGCCATTTCCACACCGTGACCCTGCTGCGCAGCCTCACCCAGGGCTCCCTGATTGTGGGTGACCTGGCCCCGGTCAATGGGACCTCCCAGGTGAGACCCAACCCCATACTGCTACTTCCAGCTGTTGCCATTCCTGACTTCCCCACCTCCCCAGGGCAAGTTCCAGGGCCTGGATCTGAACGAGGAACTCTACCTGGGTGGCTATCCTGACTATGGTGCCATCCCCAAGGCGGGGCTGAGCAGCGGCTTCATAGGTGAGCCCCCTCCCCACCTCCAGCTGAGGCTGCCCTGTGCTCATCCTGCCCACTCACCTCCCAGGCTGTGTCCGGGAGCTGCGCATCCAGGGCGAGGAGATCGTCTTCCATGACCTCAACCTCACGGCGCACGGCATCTCCCACTGCCCCACCTGTCGGGACCGGCCCTGCCAGGTGACCCCACACCCCACACACCACCTGGCTGCTCTCGGCCTTACTTCTGGGGGCTGCTTTGCAGAATGGCGGTCAGTGCCATGACTCTGAGAGCAGCAGCTACGTGTGCGTCTGCCCAGCTGGCTTCACCGGGAGCCGCTGTGAGCACTCGCAGGCCCTGCACTGCCATCCAGGTACGCACCCCGACCGCCAGTCGCTGTCGCCCCGTGTCTTTTCACTGGCCTATGTGCCCCCCAGAGGCCTGTGGGCCCGACGCCACCTGTGTGAACCGGCCTGACGGTCGAGGCTACACCTGCCGCTGCCACCTGGGCCGCTCGGGGTTGCGGTGTGAGGAAGGTGAGGGGAGCCAGGCCTGAGACCCCCAGGGTCCACTGCCTCAGCTGAGCTGTGGCTGCTGCAGGTGTGACAGTGACCACCCCCTCGCTGTCGGGTGCTGGCTCCTACCTGGCACTGCCCGCCCTCACCAACACACACCACGAGCTACGCCTGGACGTGGAGTTCAAGCCACTCGCCCCTGACGGGGTCCTGCTGTTCAGCGGGGGGAAGAGCGGGCCTGTGGAGGACTTCGTGTCCCTGGCGATGGTGGGCGGCCACCTGGAGTTCCGCTATGAGTTGGGGTCAGGTAAGCACCCAGCACCAAATGCGGGGCTCTGCATGTGCCCAACCCTGCCTGGCATCCTCCCCAGGGCTGGCCGTTCTGCGGAGCGCCGAGCCGCTGGCCCTGGGCCGCTGGCACCGTGTGTCTGCAGAGCGTCTCAACAAGGACGGCAGCCTGCGGGTGAATGGTGGACGCCCTGTGCTGCGCTCCTCGCCCGGCAAGAGCCAGGGCCTCAACCTGCACACCCTGCTCTACCTGGGGGGTGTGGAGCCTTCCGTGCCACTGTCCCCGGCCACCAACATGAGCGCTCACTTCCGCGGCTGTGTGGGCGAGGTAAGAGCAGCCTCCTCGGGACAAGCGGGAGGCCTTTAGTCCCTCGGTGTCCCTGTCCCCACAGGTGTCAGTGAATGGCAAACGGCTGGACCTCACCTACAGTTTCCTAGGCAGCCAGGGCATCGGGCAATGCTATGATAGCTCCCCATGTGAGCGCCAGCCTTGCCAACATGGTGCCACGTGCATGCCCGCTGGCGAGTATGAGTTCCAGTGCCTGTGTCGAGATGGATTCAAAGGTGGGAAAGCCTGCCCAGGGCACCGGAGGGGAACCCACCCACTCGCCTCTGCCCTGGCCCACAGGAGACCTGTGTGAGCACGAGGAGAACCCCTGCCAGCTCCGTGAACCCTGTCTGCATGGGGGCACCTGCCAGGGCACCCGCTGCCTCTGCCTCCCTGGCTTCTCTGGCCCACGCTGCCAACAAGGTACCCAGGCCTGGCTTCTCTCCACTTCATCTGCCCACCAACTGGACCCTGCCCTTCTCCATAGGCTCTGGACATGGCATAGCAGAGTCCGACTGGCATCTTGAAGGCAGCGGGGGCAATGGTGAGTACTTGCCATGGCCTCCTCCCCAGCTTCAGGTATGGCACCACCCTCCTCTCTCCCACAGATGCCCCTGGGCAGTACGGAGCCTATTTCCACGATGATGGCTTCCTCGCCTTCCCTGGCCATGTCTTCTCCAGGAGGTGAGACTGGCATTGGAAGGGCCCATGGGCCTCTTCTGTCCCCTCACCCGCTCTTCCTCCGCAGCCTGCCCGAGGTGCCCGAGACCATCGAGCTGGAGGTTCGGACCAGCACAGCCAGTGGCCTCCTGCTCTGGCAGGGTGTGGTGAGTGTGGGTATCCGGCTGGGCTCTTGGGGGGGACCCCAGAGACCCTGTGCTTCCCTGGCAGGAGGTGGGAGAGGCCGGCCAAGGCAAGGACTTCATCAGCCTCGGGCTTCAAGACGGGCACCTTGTCTTCAGGTAGGTCCTGGCACCTGGCCCTTCCTCTCCCTAGCTCATACTTCTTGGGCCTGGATGACTGCAGGTACCAGCTGGGTAGTGGGGAGGCCCGCCTGGTCTCTGAGGACCCCATCAATGACGGCGAGTGGCACCGGGTGACAGCACTGCGGTAAGGGACCCTGCCGGGCACTCGGGATGGGGGTGGAAAGGGGCCTGACCCAGTTCCACTGCAGGGAGGGCCGCAGAGGTTCCATCCAAGTCGACGGTGAGGAGCTGGTCAGCGGCCGGTCCCCAGGTCCCAACGTGGCAGTCAACGCCAAGGGCAGCGTCTACATCGGTAAGTCTGGGGCTCCTTCTCAGGGCAGGGGCCCCACAGGCCCTGTCCTCTCACCTCCCGGCAGGCGGAGCCCCTGACGTGGCCACGCTGACCGGGGGCAGATTCTCCTCAGGCATCACAGGCTGTGTCAAGAACCTGGTGCTGCACTCGGCCCGACCCGGCGCCCCGCCCCCACAGCCCCTGGACCTGCAGCACCGCGCCCAGGCCGGGGCCAACACACGCCCCTGCCCCTCGTAGGCACCTGCCTGCCCCACACGGACTCCCGGGCCACGCCCCAGCCCGACAATGTCGAGTATATTATTATTAATATTATTATGAATTTTTGTAAGAAACCGAGGCGATGCCACGCTTTGCTGCTACCGCCCTGGGCTGGACTGGAGGTGGGCATGCCACCCTCACACACACAGCTGGGCAAAGCCACAAGGCTGGCCAGCAAGGCAGGTTGGATGGGAGTGGGCACCTCAGAAAGTCACCAGGACTTGGGGTCAGGAACAGTGGCTGGGTGGGCCCAGAACTGCCCCCACTGTCCCCCTACCCACCGATGGAGCCCCCAGATAGAGCTGGGTGGCCTGTTTCTGCAGCCCTTGGGCAGTTCTCACTCCTAGGAGAGCCAACCTCGGCTTGTGGGCTGGTGCCCCACAGCTACCTGAGACGGGCATCGCAGGAGTCTCTGCCACCCACTCAGGATTGGGAATTGTCTTTAGTGCCGGCTGTGGAGCAAAAGGCAGCTCACCCCTGGGCAGGCGGTCCCCATCCCCACCAGCTCGTTTTTCAGCACCCCCACCCACCTCCACCCAGCCCCTGGCACCTCCTCTGGCAGACTCCCCCTCCTACCACGTCCTCCTGGCCTGCATTCCCACCCCCTCCTGCCAGCACACAGCCTGGGGTCCCTCCCTCAGGGGCTGTAAGGGAAGGCCCACCCCAACTCTTACCAGGAGCTGCTACAGGCAGAGCCCAGCACTGATAGGGCCCCGCCCACCGGGCCCCGCCCACCCCAGGCCACATCCCCACCCATCTGGAAGTGAAGGCCCAGGGACTCCTCCAACAGACAACGGACGGACGGATGCCGCTGGTGCTCAGGAAGAGCTAGTGCCTTAGGTGGGGGAAGGCAGGACTCACGACTGAGAGAGAGAGGAGGGGGATATGACCACCCTGCCCCATCTGCAGGAGCCTGAAGATCCAGCTCAAGTGCCATCCTGCCAGTGGCCCCCAGACTGTGGGGTTGGGACGCCTGGCCTCTGTGTCCTAGAAGGGACCCTCCTGTGGTCTTTGTCTTGATTTTTCTTAATAAACGGTGCTATCCCCGCCAGGGGCCTCCTGAGTCTTTGATGAGGGCTTCAC